TGCCACTCAGTAGCATCCAAAAATTTCACTAGATTACTTCATAATGGAGGATGAATCCCAAGTGTCTAGGATCCTCCATTAAATTCTTGACAGAAGACCCACAAAGATCGTCTTTAAAAGCCTTTTCTGTTCCTATGACTATTTAAGTCCTACCAAGTTAGTTAGCTTTTTTAAACTCACATCTCTTGATCAGTGTAGAGCGAACATGTCATATGTAGGTAAAAAATCAAACCACAGTAGGCATCAAGTGTACTGAAGCTTCAGTTAGGAGTAAGTGGTTCCAGTTTTGGATTGAGGACCCTAGTCAATGATGATCCTATTTTGTAATCCAGTTGTAAAACATCTGGGGAGCAGAGGGAAAAAAGTTAATGCTATGGAGTTGTCACTCCAACTGAAGAAAAATTATTAATAGGAGGAGCAGAACTTCAGTTCTGGAAAACTTTTTTTTTTTTTTGAGACAGAGTCTTACTCTGTCACCCAGGCTGGAGTGCAACGGTGAGAGGCTCATGGCAAACTCTGCCTCCTGGGTTCAAGCGATTCTCCTGCCTCAGCCTCCCGAGTAGCTGGGATTACAGGCACGCAACTCCACACCCGGCTAATTTTGTATTTTTAGTAGAGAAGGGGCTTCACCATGTTGGCCAGGTTGGTCTCAAACTCCTGACCTCAGGTGATCCACCCGCCTCCACCTCCCAAAGGGCTGGGATTACAGGTGTGAGCCACCGCGCCAGGCCAAGTTCTGTTAAACTTTTAGTAAGGCTGAAGGCTTAGGCATGTTTTGACCATTTGTAACTGATAATAAGACTCATCACAAGGTACCCACAAAATTCACTGCCAGTCACTCTGCTACGTCAAAGCCTCTCCTACTTCAGCACCTACCTAGGCATAATTTTAACTGACATTTTAGCAATAAAACTTTTATTTGAAGATATCCTTGAGCCACAAATCTCTCTGGATTTAGATTTCAAGCAGTAGGAAGTAAGATGGTTTAACCTGCAATTCAATAAAAGAACTTCACATCAAACTTCAATCTTTAAGAAGCTGCTACAGCTATAATGTAAGGTTAAGAGTTTATTCTTTCAAAGCAGGTCTCCTCATCTCTTAAACGCTATACATATGAAGTAGATAAAAACTGGTTTCTTTTTTGGTAGCATTTAGGATCTACAAAAGTGATCCTTCAATTACTTGGAATTTCAAAAAATTGAGGTTACCTAGTAACAATGCACCAGTAGAACACAAAATACTCTGACTTTGTTTAGTCTGTGGGAAAAGAAAAATCTTTAAACTGGAAAGATTTTGTAGTCTTACAAAGATTACATTGGAATTGGAATTACTGTAGTTCGTTTTTCCCTCTAGGAGGGCAGCCATTTCTCTAAAAGTTGTGTAAAAGTTAAGACTAGGATTTCAAAATGCAAGCAGATGTTGATGAAGCATACGAAATGGGCAACTCCGTTTCTATTTCGGAGCCGCAGCGACTCCGACTTTGTGCCCCAACCCTGTAAAGGGCAAAACCTCATCCCTTCGGTGTAAACTTTCAAGAGAAGTGGGGCAGCACACTTTAGGCGTTTCACCAAGAGGCTGGCGACATGCTAGGTCAGGTTGTCCGGAGAATCGGGGCTGAATGGGAGAGATCTTGAGGGCAAGAGCCTCAGAGACCTTCAGGCACCGAGCTCGTGAAGGTTTCCAAGTGCCCCTCTCTAGCTGCTCCCAGGGGGAATTAGTGGTTGCTACAGTAGTTTAAGAGGGTCGTGGTTTTTCGCAACCCGGGCGGCGAGATGGCGCTTTGGTGTAAGCGAGGTAAGGTGGGTGCACTGGGATCTCCGCTCTCGGAGCCTCCAGCTGACTGCCACGCCGACTTGTGGCCAGACCTGCGACCTCCGCCCTCCCCCGCGGCGCCAGCCTCTGGAATCTGGCGTCGCCCCCACCTCTCCAGTCGAAGTGGGAGTCCCTCTGTGCGGGGCCTCGCCGCCATACCCAGGCCGAATGGGGGTGGGGAGGGAAGCTGGCAGAGCTCGGCCTCAGGATCCGCGCCCCTGTGGAAAGACCGCAGAGGGAAGCCGTTTCACCAGCCTCTCCCCTTCTGGGGTCTCGGGAAACACGCGGTAATTACCGAAGAACCCCGCACTCTGTGAGAGGCGAGGCTGCGGGGCTGCCGGGACGGTTTGAGGACCGGGCTCGGCCGAGGAGACTCCAACCTTCACCCTCCCTGGCCCCCGGTCCCACTTCCCGCCGTCTCCCGGCGCCGCCACTTCAGGTAGCCCACTCGGCCCGGCCTCTCCCCGCGCCAGGATTTAGGTTTCTGTTGTTGTTCAAAGCAGGTGTCACTAGTTCCAGGCGTCTGCTGAAAGATTTGGAACAGAAGATGATGGCCACTCCGAACCAGACCGCCTGTAATGCAGAGTCACCAGTGGCCCTGGAGGAGGCCAAGGTAAGTCCCTGCCCTCCTGCCCACCCAAGCACGATCCATCCTTCTTCCTCCTCCCTCTCTTTAGACCTCTGGTGCCCCGGGGAGCCCCCAAACACCCCCTGAGCGTCATGACTCTGGTGGTTCCCTGCCCCTGACACCGCGGATGGAGAGCCACTCAGAGGATGAAGATCTTGCTGGGGCTGTCGGTGGCCTGGGCTGGAACAGTAGGAGTCCCCGGACCCAGAGCCCAGGGGGCTGCTCAGCGGAGGCTGTGCTGGCCCGGAAGAAACACCGTCGGCGGCCATCGAAGCGCAAAAGGCACTGGCGACCCTACCTGGAGCTGAGCTGGGCTGAGAAACAACAGCGGGATGAGAGGCAGAGCCAGAGGGCCTCCCGGGTCCGCGAAGAGATGTTCGCCAAAGGCCAGCCCGTGGCCCCCTACAACACCACCCAGTTCCTGATGAATGACAGGGACCCGGAGGAGCCCAACTTGGATGTGCCCCATGGGATCTCCCACCCAGGTTCCAGTGGGGAGAGTGAGGCCGGGGACAGTGATGGGCGGGGCCGAGCGCACGGTGAGTTCCAGCGGAAGGACTTCTCTGAGACTTACGAACGCTTCCACACCGAGAGCCTGCAGGGCCGCAGCAAGCAGGAGCTGGTGCGAGACTACCTGGAGCTGGAGAAGCGGCTGTCGCAGGCGGAGGAGGAGACTAGGAGGCTGCAGCAGCTGCAGGCGTGCACCGGCCAGCAGTCCTGCCGCCAGGTGGAGGAGCTGGCTGCCGAGGTCCAGAGGCTCCGGACCGAAAACCAGCGGCTTCGTCAGGAGAACCAGATGTGGAACCGAGAGGGCTGCCGCTGTGATGAGGAGCCGGGTACCTAGGGGTGCCTCCCAGCCTGGTGGACCCAAGGAGAAGGTCCCATTTCGTGCACACTCAGGCCAGCTGGGTCTCAAGGAGGCAGGTGGCAGATGAAAACCACCGTCAACACCCTGTGCGCCCTGAGAACAGCTAAATCGGTTCAGACTCCCACCTCACCGTTTCCATAGTTGGCTCTTTTGTGTCATCTTACCCTTTACAGAGAAATTAAATGGCCTTGGTGGGACCAAATGGGAGTATCTAGGATTGATTTCACTAGGGCTGTTGT